CATGCAGTGTTTGGTTTTCTGTTCCTGTGTTAGTTTGCTGAGGATGATGGCTTCCAGCTTCATCCATGTCCCTGCAAAGGACATGATCTTATTTCTTTTTATGGCTGCATAATATTCCATGATATTTTTCAAAAGAAAATATTTGCTGCCAACAGAAGATTTTATATTAAAATCTGTATTTGCAGCTTTTACTGAAAAGAACCTAAGGCCTTGCCATATTGGGCTCATTTTCTCAAATAGCAACATTTAGCTGAACTGAATAGACAGAGAAAGTACTTTCCAGTCAGATCATATCTGGCCCACTTTCCTCGTGTATGTTACCCTCCTCACTCCTGTAGGCATTTGCATGTGTAGTCACAAGCAAATGTGGTTTAGAAATTGTTCAGTGAACCATGTTGGAAAATGTCCCTAAACACAAGTCCTAAAGATGGTCTGTTATATTATCTTACAAGCACACAGTGGAAGGAAAAACAGTTAAGTTTTCTATTTCTGCCACAGCTTCTATAATTATTACCTTTCTTGTGCCCTAGGTTAATATCTAAAAATAGCTTTATGCTTTCTCAAACACATTTCACCAGCTCCCTCTGCTGATCCAATCTGAAGGACAAAACAGCTTAAATTCCTTGTAAGTCCTGAACTTTAAAATCACATTTCTGGGGTTGGAGAACTCCAAGCATGAAAGAACTTGATGAGGTAATGGTCATCTAAATAACTTTCTCCTTTGGACAGCTCCTATGGTAATCCAAGCAAGAGTCAGGGTGTAGAAGTTTGTTTCCAAAAGTAGAACTCCTGTTTCGCTGAGAAAGCTGTAATTTGGGGTGATTTGGCGCCCTCTACAGACTATAATGGCAAAAGCGACGCTATCATGTGCTTCCCATAGCTTTAGGGCTTTGCCAGAACTATGACGTTGAGGAGGGTGGGGTAAAGGGGCAGGAAGCGTTTATGTTCTGCCAATCCAACAGCTGTATTCTAACTCACCATTCCGCCCTCCCTTAAGATCACGGAAGTATCACGCTTGCCTCTTACACAACTTTTTTTCCTTAGTCTGTATACTTTCTGCTGTCACTAGCATAACAGAAAAGACGAATGGCTTTTGTTTTAAACTGAGGGCACTTTTACAAAAGTCATCTTTCCATTTATTTTTCTTTCAGAAAAAAGAATTTGGGTTTTGAGCTTTTTTAAAAAAAAAAGACAAACACTTTCCTTGACTTTGAGAAATAATTTAAGTCAAAGAATCTGCTCTATGCTAACCAAGGTAAGTGTCCTGGATTTTTTTTTTAATGGGGAAGCAGTCATTTCTTTTTACCTTATGATTGCAGAGATAGAGCACAGCAAAGATCTGCCAGCCCCAGGCCTCTACCTAGTGGCCTGGAAATTCAAGTATTCTTATTGGTGGAGGCCATTTGTTTCTGATTAGAAGCTGTCTAAACCTCCTACTCCTCAACTCAAAGGAAAACACAGGTATGTCTGCCTACTCCTTTCCAAACTTGTTGTAAAGAAGTTCTGCTTGACTTTCCTCTAACAGAGCATACCATGGCCAAGAAAGTTGCAGTGATTGGAGCTGGTGTGAGTGGCCTCTCCTCCATCAAATGCTGTGTGGATGAGGACCTGGAGCCCACCTGCTTTGAGAGAAGTGATGACATTGGGGGATTATGGAAGTTTACTGTACGTGGTTCATCTCTATCAGTCATGATCTGATCCCAACAAGCTAACTATGCCTTCACCACAGGAATCTTCCAAAGATGGGATGACCAGGGTCTATAAGTCATTAGTGACAAATGTCTGTAAGGAAATGTCATGTTACAGTGACTTCCCTTTCCACGAAGATTATCCTAATTTCATGAACCATGAAAAATTTTGGGACTATCTCCAAGAATTTGCTGAGCACTTTGACCTCCTGAAATACATTCAGTTTAAGGTAAGATACTTTGGGTTATGGAAGATGAATAGGTGAGAAGTGAGTGTTTGTCTTTCACTTTTAGACCACTGTGTGCAGCATAACGAAGCGTCCAGACTTCTCCGAAACTGGTCAGTGGGATGTTGTCACAGAGACAGAGGGCAAGCAAAATAGAGCTGTCTTTGATGCTGTTATGGTTTGCACTGGACATTTCCTGAATCCCCATTTACCTTTGGAAGCCTTTCCTGGTGAGTCATTTCTACCTGAGACCATGCCTATGTTTCAGACTTTCTGATCCTTCACTCCTCTCAGGAATTCATAAGTTTAAAGGTCAGATCCTGCATAGTCAAGAGTACAAGATCCCAGAAGGCTTTCAGGGCAAACGCGTCTTGGTGATTGGTCTTGGGAACACTGGAGGAGACATTGCTGTGGAACTCAGTCGAACGGCAGCTCAGGTACATCATCTCTGAATTAATGCCCCTAATCCATTTATCCTTCTTGCCTTACTTTACTTTTTAGGTACTTCTCAGTACTAGAACTGGTACCTGGGTTCTTGGGCGCTCTTCAGATTGGGGCTATCCTTATAATATGATGGTTACAAGAAGATGCTGTAGTTTTATTGCACAAGTTCTGCCTTCACGTTTTCTAAACTGGATTCAAGAAAGGAAGTTGAATAAGAGATTTAATCATGAGGATTATGGATTAAGTATTACCAAAGGGTACTTACATTTTTTATTTAGTAGAAAAAATATACAGTGAATAATTTTCTCCTGTGTGTCAAAGGAAAAAAGCAAAATTCATTGTGAATGATGAGCTGCCAAACTGTATCCTCTGTGGGGCAATCACTATGAAAACCAGCGTGATTGAATTTACAGAAACCTCTGCTGTCTTTGAAGATGGGACAGTGGAAGAAAACATTGATGTTGTGATCTTCACTACAGGATATACATTTTCTTTTCCATTTTTTGAAGAACCTCTTAAAAGCCTCTGTACAAAGAAGATATTTCTATACAAGCAAGTCTTTCCCTTAAACCTAGAGAGAGCGACATTAGCCATCATCGGCCTTATCGGCCTTAAAGGATCCATCTTATCAGGCACAGAGCTCCAAGCACGATGGGTCACAAGAGTATTCAAAGGTACCATGACTCTACTGAAAGTCCTCTCTTTGGACTTTAGTGTTGTTTGTGATTTTTCCCACAGGACTCTGTAAGATACCTCCATCCCAAAAATTGATGATGGAGGCTACTGAAAAGGAACAGCTCATTAAAAGGTATGAAATGTAGCTTGCTCTAGGGCAAACTTATGCTTTCTGGTCATGTTCATTCATTCAACAGCTGTTCTATTTGGACTGATCAGACGTTGTTCTCACATCAAATCCAAGAACTGAAAACATTATTTAAAGTTTCTCTCGAGTTTTTAAGAACCTACAACTATTTATGGAGAAAAAGCAGCCCAAGGATGATCTTTTTGATAGACTCAATACTGGTATTCTGAATAAGCATCTCCAGGATCTCATGGAGAGCTTGACAGCCAAGGTATTCCATACATACAATGCCTCCATCACGCTACAGCAGCAGCTAGAAGAACTCACAGCCCCGGATGAGAACATCCCAGCGAAGATCCTTTCTTATAACCGTGCCAATCGAGCTGTTGCAATTCTTTGTAACCATCAGAGGGCACCACCAAAAACTTTTGAGAAGTCTATGATGAACTTGCAAACTAAGATTGATGCCAAGAAGGAACAGCTAGCAGATGCCCGGAGAAACCTGAAAAGTGCTAAGGCTGATGCCAAGGTCATGAAAGATGCAAAGATGAAGAAGGTAGTAGAGTCAAAGAAGAAGGCTGTTCAGAGACTGGAGGAACAGTTGATGAAGCTGGAAGTTCAAGCCACAGACCGAGAGGAAAATAAACAGATGGCCTTGGGAACCTCCAAACTCAATTATCTGGATGCTAGGATCACTGTGCCTTGGTGCAAGAAGTGGGGTGTCCCAATTGAGAAGATTTACAACAAAACCCAGCGAGAAAAGTTTGCCTGGGCCATTGAAATCGCTGATGAAGACTACGAGTTTTAGCCAGTCTCAAGAGGCAGGGTTCTGTGAAAAGGAACAGTGTGGTTTGGGAAAGATGGATAAACTGAGCCTCGCTTGCCCTCGTGCCTGGGTGAGAGAGGCAGCAAGTCTTAACAAACCAACATCTTTGCAAAAAGCTAAACCTGGAGATATTATAAGGGACAGCTGAGCCAGTTGTCCTACGGACAACTTATTTAAAAATATTTCAGCTATCAAAATTCTAGCTGTATGATTTGTTTTGAATTTTGTTTTTATTTTCCAGAGGGCAAGTGGATGGGAATTTGTCAGCGTTCTACCAGGCAAATTCACTGTTTCACTGAAATGTTTGGATTCTCTTAGCTACTGTATGCAAAGTCCGATTATGTTGGTGTGTTTTTACAGTTAGGGTTTTGCAATAACTTCTATATTTTAATAGAAATAAATTCCTAAACTCCCTCCCCTCTCCCCCATTTCAGGAATTTAAAATTAAGTAGAACAAAAAACCCAGTGCGCCTGTTAGAGTCGTCACTGTCTATTGTCATAGGGATCAATTTTCATTAAACTTGAAGCAGTCGTCGCTTTGGCAGTGTTTTGGTTCAGACACCT